TCCAGTGATCCTCCCACCTCAGCTTCCTGAGTAGCTGGGACTACAGGCATGCACCACCATGCAAGGCTATTTTTTTTATTTTTGTAGAGATGAGGTCTCACTATGTTGTCCAGGCTGATCTCAAACTCCTGGCCTCAAGCAATCCTCCCATCTTGGCCTCCCAAATCTGTCATATTTTTATGATTGTCGTTAATCATCATAACAAGGCTGAGTGGTAGATAGGATTAGCATCCTCATGTTTTGACACGACGAAACTGAGGCTTAGAAAATTTAAGGTTGGGCCCAGTGGCTCACGCCTGTAACACTAGCACTTTAAGAGGCCGAGGCGGGTGGATCATTTGAGGTCAGGAGTTCAAGACCAGCCTGGCCAACGTGGTGAAACCCTGTCTCTACTAAAAATACAGAAATTAGCCAGGCGTGGTGGCACGTGCCTGTAATCCCAGCTACTTGGGAGGCTGAGGCAGGAGAATCGCTTGAGCCTGGCAGATGGAGGTTGCCGTGAGCTGAGGTGGTGCCACTGCACTCCAGTCTGGGCGTCTGGGCGACAGAGTGAGACCCTGTCTCAAAAAAAAAAAAAAAAAAAAAAAAAAGAAAAGAAAAAGAAAATTTAAGTAATTTCCCTGAAGTCACCCAGCTGGTAAACGGTGGAGCTGGGATTTGAATCTGACTCATTCATCCTGCATTGTCAGGTCTAAGTCCTGACTGAGCCACTAGCCAAAGAGAATGAGAGTCCTTCACAAGTAGTGAATGAGACATCACTCAGAAAAAGCCTGTTTGAGGCATGGTGCTGGGGTTAAGAGTAAAAGGCTTCAAGGAAGAACGACAAGAAAAAGGGAGAAAGACACTTTGATGTGTAGCGGGAGAGCCAAGCACTGTTGGGAGAGGAAAAAAGTTTGGGGCGTGTTGTGTGGCTCAGATACTCAGTGGTGCCACCTACCTGTGGGAGGACTTAAATCAGTAACTTTGGGATTTTGATTCCTGGCGGTATCTGGGTTTCTTGCTAAAAGTTGGTTCCATCTGATGCCTTCCCGAGCTATCCTGACCTTGGCTTTAATAATTCATAAATGCCACTAACGATCTACAAGTGAAAAGCATTTTCACATCAAGGTCTAATTGGACCCTCGTGGCCACCCGGAGACACAGGAACGACTAAATACATTCTGCAGATGAGGAAACAAAGGCTCATAGAGGGGAAGGGGTTTACGTTGCCTAAGAACTCTGACACTAGTATAGACAGGCCCGCACTGACTCTGAGATACATCACGTACCAGCTGTGGTCCTTTGGTAAGTTACTTAACCTCCCAAGCCTCAGTTTCTGGGATGAAAATTTTTGTCTTCTTTTCCACAGAGAAGAGGGCAGCCAAGATGACCCGATGGTCCAGTTACCTGTTGGGATGGACAACCTTCCTTCTCTATTCCTATGAGTCAAGTGGAGGTAAGGACACTCAAAGCAACAGGGAGGATTTACCCCACTCCTGTTTTCTCCTTCTGCCCTTCAGGGATGCATGAGGAATGTGTCTTTCCTTTCACCTACAAGGGATCTGTTTACTTCACTTGCACCCATATTCATAGCTTATCCCCTTGGTGTGCCACCAGAGCCGTGTACAACGGCCAGTGGAAGTACTGCCAGAGTGAAGGTGAGTGGTATCACATTGTCCCTGCCAGTGGCGTTAAGACACTCACGAACTCTGTTCCTAACAGATTACCCACGCTGTATCTTCCCTTTCATCTATCGAGGAAAGGCTTATAACAGCTGCATCTCCCAGGGCAGCTTCTTAGGCAGTCTGTGGTGCTCAGTCACCTCTGTCTTCGATGAGAAACAGCAGTGGAAATTCTGTGAAACGAATGGTGAGCCCCTGTAGCAGGGATGGGATGTGTGGTTGACCCGTAACCTTTCCATAATCCTTTTCAGAGTATGGGGGAAATTCTCTCAGGAAGCCCTGCATCTTCCCCTCCATCTACAGAAATAATGTGGTCTCTGATTGCATGGAGGATGAAAGCAACAAGCTCTGGTGCCCAACCACAGAGAACATGGATAAGGATGGAAAGTGGAGTTTCTGTGCCGACACCAGTAATCTGGGGATGGGGGTTGGGTGGGTGTGGTAACCTTTGTTTTATCCCCTTCTGCTTCCTAGGAATTTCCGCGTTGGTCCCTGGCTTTCCTTGTCACTTTCCGTTCAACTATAAAAACAAGAATTATTTTAACTGCACTAACGAAGGATCAAAGGAGAACCTTGTGTGGTGTGCAACTTCTTACAACTACGACCAAGACCACACCTGGGTGTATTGCTGATGCTGAGGTGAGAGCAGGGACCAACAGTGGTCATTTCACATTAAACTCAGATCTTTGCTTCTATTTTCAAGGAAAGGAGAAATATCTTCAGAGGAAGACTGCCGCCATACTGAGGCTGAGCACAGATTTGTCTTTTTCATTGCATCTGTCAAGCTTAAATAACCACCTTTAGAAATACCCTCTGCACCACCTGCTTCAATCAGCTGGTCCTTTGTGAAGAACGTAGAGAGAATGCGGCATAACCACCAATAAAGGAGTCTTGATTTAACCCTGGGATCTGCCTTTTCTGCTTCCTAAGATGAGACC